CGAACTCCCGACCTCAGGTGATCCACCTGCCTCGGTCTCCCAAAGTTCTGGGATTACAGGCATGAGCCACTGCACCCAGCCAGCCTGCAGATTTATTTTAATGAGAAAATCAAAGCAAAAGCAGGGGCATAAGTGGAGCATATGGATGGGACAGAGAACGTTGGAGGCTTTAGCAGAGAGAGGAAAGGGCAGGAAGGAGTCATCCACAGGAGGGGAGAGTACTGTCCTGTGACTGCTCCTCCAAGCCCCCTCTTGCCGGCGTGGACACAGCGGTCTGCACCTTGACCCTATTGCATGCCAGTGGAGCAGAGCCCCCCAGGCCAGAAGCCCTATAGCTGTTGGCCCTGGCTTGGACACCGGGCAGGGGGCACCGGGGCAGGAGCTGGCCGCGATCCTGTGGCCCCAAATGCCCCCTCGCTGATGGCCTCGTGTTCTGGGTGCAGAGCAAAGAGGACCAGGTGTCAAAGGCACCTCAGGCAGGCGCTGGGCTCAGTGGGCATCTTGTGCTCCGGGATTTTGAGGCCATTTGCAGCCAGCTCCTCCAGCCCCAGCTCCGAGCTGCAGACGCTGCCACGCACAACAGCACCGCCAGGAGTGTCCCGGGGGCTTTCTTCAGAGGAGGCTGTCAGCATCCTCAAGTTCCAGCCGCTTAGCCCCAGTCCTGCTTCAAGAGGCTTTTTTTTCACCAGAGGCTTCTCAATGGCCTGAAAGCTCAGCTGACTCCCATGAAGTTTGCCAGGAACATAAGGCTGTCGGTGACATTCGTGGCGCCAAGATTTAAACACGCGGTTGCACGCATTGGCCACTGTCTGTGCCACATGCACTGACGCCACCTGAGATGCACACGCTGCACGCCGCACGCGCACGCCGCACGCGCACGCCGCACGCGCACGCGGCAGCGGCTTGGCTGGCTTGTAATGGCTTGCACGCGCACGCCACACGCGCATAGCGGTTTGGCTGGCCTGTAACGGCTTGCACGCGCACGCCGCACGCGCGTAATGGCTTGGCTGGCCTGTAACGGCTTGCACGCGCATGCTGCACGCGGGTAACTGCTTGGCTGGCCTGTAGCGGCTTGGCTTTGGCTGGGATTGACTTTTCTCTTCAAACAGATTGGAAACCCGGAGTTACCTGCTAGTTGGTGAAACTGGTTGGTAGACGTGATCTGCTCGCTACTACCGGCCTCCCCAGGCTGTTAAAAGCAGATGGTAGCTGAGGTTGATTCAATGCCGGCTGCCTCTTCTGTGAAGAAGCCATTTGTTCTCAGGAGCAAGATGGGCAAGTGGTGCCGCCACTGCTTCCCCTGCTGCAGGGGGAGCGGCAAGAGCAACGTGGGCACTTCTGGAGACCAGGACGACTCCACTATGAAGACACTCAGGAGCAAGATGGGCAAGTGGTGCTGCCACTGCTTCCCCTGCTGCAGGGGGAGCGGCAAGAGCAACGTGGGTGCTTGGGGAGACTACGACGACAGCGCCTTCGTGGAGCCGAGATACCACGTCCGTCGAGAAGATCTGGACAAGCTCCACAGAGCTGCCTGGTGGGGTAAAGTCGCCAGAAAGGATCTGATCGTCATGCTCAGGGACACTGACGTGAACAAGCAGGACAAGCAAAAGAGGTAACCAGGCCTGGGCTGGGAGGAGGTGGGAGCAATTTCCTAAAAAGTCTTGTCACTCTCATAGGACTGCTCTACATCTGGCCTCTGCCAATGGGAATTCAGGAGTAGTAAAACTCCTGCTGGACAGACGATGTCAACTTAATGTCCTTGACAACAAAAAGAGGACAGCTCTGACAAAGGTATGCAGTAGCCAACTATATCAGCATGAGGTGGGTTTGATTTCAATACATAGCATAAAAATTTTGTAATTTGTTTTTGGTCTAATACTGACAGGCCGTACAATGCCAGGAAGATGAATGTGCGTTAATGTTGCTGGAACATGGCACTGATCCAAACATTCCAGATGAGTATGGAAATACCACTCTACACTACGCTATCTACAATGAAGATAAATTAATGGCCAAAGCACTGCTCTTATACGGTGCTGATATCGAATCAAAAAACAAGGTATAGATCTACCAATTTTATCTTCAAATACTTACATAGGTTTTTGCTTTATATTGTTTTACAGCATGGCCTCACACCACTGCTACTTGGTGTACATGAGCAAAAACAGCAAGTGGTGAAATTTTTAATCAAGAAAAAAGCGAATTTAAATGCACTGGATAGATATGGAAGGTATAGTTCTTTCTTTTAATCTGTGTTCTAGACTTTATTACAGTTCCTATCTCTGTCATTTTAGAACTGCTCTCATACTTGCTGTATGTTGTGGATCAGCAAGTATAGTCAGCCTTCTACTTGAGCAAAATATTGATGTATCTTCTCAAGATCTATCTGGACAGACGGCCAGAGAGTATGCTGTTTCTAGTCATCATCATGTGTAAGTGTTCACATTAAAAGGCTAGTTAATGCAGTAATTTGGTTTATTACATTTTTATACATAGAATTTGCCAGTTACTTTCTGACTACAAAGAAAAACAGATGCTAAAAATCTCTTCTGAAAACAGCAATCCAGGTAAGACTTGTGATAGTGAATTACTTTAGTCACATTTTAACTGAATATATGGATTTCTCAACAGAACAAGACTTAAAGCTGACATCAGAGGAAGAGTCACAAAGGTTCAAAGGCAGTGAAAATAGCCAGCCAGAGGCATGGGAAATTTTAAATTTAAATTTTTGATTAGCAAATTAACCTTCTGTTTTTGCCTCTGCAGAAAATGTCTCAAGAACCAGAAATAAATAAGGATGGTGATAGAGAGGTATACCTTCATATTCAAATGTTTCTGTTGAAAAGTGATAACTATCCTTAATATCCCACTCAAGGTTGAAGAAGAAATGAAGAAGCATGAAAGTAATAATGTGGGATTACTAGAAAACCTGAGTAATGGTGTCACTGCTGGCAATGGTGATGATGGATTAATTCCTCAAAGGAAGAGCAGAACACCTGAAAATCAGCAATTTCCTGACAACGAAAGTGAAGAGTATCACAGGTAAGCCTATGGCAACATTGAACAGGAGATAAAGTAATTTTATTTGTTATATTTTTATACATAGAATTTGCGAATTAGTTTCTGACTACAAAGAAAAACAGATGCCAAAATACTCTTCTGAAAACAGCAACCCAGGTAAGACTTGTGATAGTGAATTACTTTAGGTCGATTTTAACTGAATATATGGATTTTTCAACAGAACAAGACTTAAAGCTGACATCAGAGGAAGAGTCACAAAGGCTTAAAGGCAGTGAAAATGGCCAGCCAGAGGCATGGAAACTTTTAAATTTAAACTTTTGTTTAGCAAATTAACCTTCTGTTTTTACATCTGCAGAAAAGATCTCAAGAACCAGAAATAAATAAGGATGGTGATAGAGAGGTATACCTTTATATTCAAATGTTTGTGTTGAAGTAGATAATTTCTTATTCTCTGTATTTTCCAGCTAGAAAATTTTATGGCTATCGAAGAAATGAAGAAGCACGGAAGTACTCACGTCGGATTCCCAGAAAACCTGACTAATGGTGCCACTGCTGGCAATGGTGATGATGGATTAATTCCTCCAAGGAAGAGCAGAACACCTGAAAGCCAGCAATTTCCTGACACTGAGAATGAAGAGTATCACAGGTAAGCCTATGGCAACATTGAACAGGAGGTAACAGTATTTCATGAAAATTAAAATTTCTTCTAGTGACGAACAAAATGATACTCAGAAGCAATTTTGTGAAGAACAGAACACTGGAATATTACACGATGAGATTCTGATTCATGAAGAAAAGCAGATAGAAGTGGTTGAAAAAATGAATTCTGAGGTATTTTCTTTAGTTATTTTCAAATGTTTTTAGTGCTAACTAAAAGTTCTCTTTGTTTACTTAGCTTTCTCTTAGTTGTAAGAAAGAAAGAGACTTCTTGCATGAAAATAGTATGTTGCGGGAAGAAATTGCCATGCTAAGACTGGAGCTAGACACAATGAAACATCAGAGCCAGCTAAGAAAAAAGAAATATTTGGAGGATATTGAAAGTGTGAAAAAAAAGAATGATAATCTTTTAAAGGCTCTACAATTGAATGAGCTCACCATGGATGATGATACCGCTGTGCTCGTCATTGACAACGGCTCTGGCATGTGCAAGGCCGGCTTTGCGGGCGACGATGCCCCCCGGGCTGTCTTCCCTTCCATCGTGGGGTGCCCCAGGCAGCAGGGCATGATGGGGGGCATGCATCAGAAAGAGTCCTATGTGGGCAAGGAGGCCCAGAGCAAGAGAGGCATCCTGACCCTGAAGTACCCCATGGAACACGGCATCATCACCAACTGGGATGACATGGAGAAGATCTGGCACCACACCTTCTACAACGAGCTGCGTGTGGCCCCCGAGGAGCACCCCATCCTGCTGACCGAGGCCCCCCTGAACCCCAAGGCCAACCGCGAGAAGATGACCCAGATCATGTTTGAGACCTTCAACACCCCAGCCATGTACGTGGCCATCCAGGCCATGCTGTCCCTGTACACCTCTGGCCGTACTACTGGCATCGTGATGGACTCTGGTGACGGGGTCACCCACACTGTGCCCATCTATGATGGGAATGCCCTCCCCCATGCCACCCTGCGCCTAGACCTGGCTGGGCGGGAACTGACTGACTACCTCATGAAGATCCTCACCGAGCGTGGCTATAGGTTCACCACCATGGCCGAGCGGGAAATCGTGCGTGACATCAAAGAGAAGCTGTGCTATGTTGCCCTGGACTTCGAGCAGGAGATGGCCATGGTGGCCTCCAGCTCCTCCCTAGAGAAGAGCTACGAGCTGCCCGATGGCCAGGTCATCACCATCAGCAACGAGTGGTTCCGCTGCCCCGAGGCGCTCTTCCAGCCTTGCTTCCTGGGCATGGAATCCTGTGGCATCCATGAAACTACCTTCAACTCCATCATGAAGTCTGATGTGGACATCCGCAAAGACCTGTACACCAACACAGTGCTGTCTGGCGGCACCACCATGTACCCTGGCATGGCCCACAGAATGCAGAAGGAGATCGCTGCCCTGGCGCCTAGCATGATGAAGATCAGGATCATTGCTCCTCCCAAGCGCAAGTACTCCGTGTGGGTCGGTGGCTCCATCCTGGCCTCGCTGTCCACCTTCCAGCAGATGTGGATCAGCAAGCAGGAGTATGATGAGTCAGGCCCCTCCATTGTCCACCGCAAATGCTTCTAGGTGGACTCTGACTTAGTTGCGTTACACCCTTTCTTGACAAAACCAAACTTCTCAGAAAACAACATGAGATTGGCATGGCTTTATTTGTTTTCTTGTTTCATTTTTTGTTTTGTTTTTTATTGGCTTGACTCAGGATTTAAAAACCGGAATGGTGAAGGTGACAGCAGTCGGTTGGAGGAAGCTTCCTCCAAA